ATTTCTCATAAGTGTGTAATTAGATGGAAAGGCTTGGTCAGATTTAAATTAGTTTTTTTTTTTCTACAGGGATATTTGAGAGGTAGTGGTATGTATTTCCATCAGGAAGCACATAATGTCTTCTTGGCTCTCTTTGTGATGTTAGTAGCCATCAATTTCAGTGCCTAGATACATTAATTAGATTTCTGTATCTCCTACTATCTCAAAATTTTCCATCTTCTGTCTGTGCTACATTCTGAGTCCTTTCTTCAGTTATAAATTCTAATTCATTGTATAATTCTTGTTAATCTGTTGACTTTCTAAAACTGGCTTTTCATATCTAAAAAAATTTCCTTTTTTCAAGTCTGTTCATTCCTCATAGTTCTTACTAATTGGTCATTTTTACATCCTTTTTTTTTTTTTTTTTTTTTGAGACGGAGTCTTGCTCTGTCATCCAGGCTGGAGTGCAGTGGCATGATCTCTGCTCACTGCAACCTCCGCCTCCCAAGTTCAAGTGATTCTCTTGCCTCAGTCTCCCGAGTAGCTGGGATTATAGGCATCCACCATCATGCCCAGCTAATTTTTGTATTTTTAGTAGAGATGGGGTTTCATCATGTTGGCCAGGCTGGTCTTGAACTCCTGACCTCAGGTGATCTGCCCACCTCAGCCTCCCAAAGTGCTGGGATTACAGGCGTGAGCCACTGTGCCCGGCCTATCCTTAACTTTAGACATTGCACACAGTACAACTGCTATCCGTATCGGATAGTTCTTAAGGTCAGCAGCTATTGCTTATTGTGTCTGCTGACTCTCTTGGTAGCTGCCCTTCTTTTGTGTCTAGTGATCTTTGAGTTCATTGTTTGATCTTAACCAGGGGAACTGTATGGGCCAAAATTAGGATTGAGGATATTTTTCTCCATAGAGGATTTTCCTTAACTTTTGCAGCAGCTGAAAGATGCCATTCAGATGGATCTACATTAGTCATGATGCCAGAATTGGGCAAATCTGCTGACACCAGGACACCTGTGTATATGTGTTTGTGTCTTTCCAGGAATTCATTGAAGAGTTGCTGTCTCCCCCTTTTGGGGGTTTAGTGGCATTTGTGAAGGAGGCTGAGGCTTTGATTGAGCGTGGACAGGCTGAGCGACTTCGAGGGGAAGAAGGTATGAGGAAAATATGGTAATGATGGGATCAGCCCTCTCTGACACTGTTTCCTCCTGCTATTAGCCCGGGTAACTCAGCTGATCCGTGGCTTTGGTAGTTCCTGGAAATCATCAGTGGAATCTCTGAGTCAGGATGTAATGCGGAGTTTCACCAACTTCAGAAATGGCACCAGTATCATTCAGGTGACCTGCAAGTCCCAGGCCCCACTCAGATCGGTTTGATCCCTCAATGACTTTCTTTGACCAGGGAGCGCTGACCCAGCTGATCCAGCTCTATCATCGCTTCCACCGGGTGCTGTCCCAGCCGCAGCTCCGAGCCCTCCCTGCCCGGGCTGAGCTCATCAACATTCACCACCTTATGGTGGAGCTCAAGAAGCATAAGCCCAACTTCTGATGTGCCAGAAACCGCCCTGAGATCTGCCGGTCATCTCCATGGACTTCTGCACCCCATTCCATACCCTTCTTCACCTGGGGTACCCCTTCCAGTTTTCCCCTTGCTTCCCAGGCCCTTGACATGGCTTACCTGCCTTCACTCCCAGCACCTTGCCCAACAGGATAAGCTGGATCCCCTTGGCCTTCTGAATATCCCAGTGTCTTCAGGTTTCCCAAGACCACTTCCCTGTGGGCTTCCAAAATGGCCTTTATCATTTCTCCAGTCTGTCACCCTCCTTTCCTGCTCCCATACACCCAAGGCTTGTTTCTTCCCCTGTAAAAACCACTGCCTCAATCTCTGGTTCACTCAACTAGTCACCATGTCCTGAGGCATGAAGCCTCCTCAGCTCTTGGAATTGCTGGCAAGGGGTGACTGCCTCTGAGTCATTGTGTTTTTCAAAGTGATTTCTTTTCTGTAGCTTTTTGACCTAAGATCTCAGCAATTTGAACACTAACCTCTCCCCTCCTGGCTCAAGAATTACTCCGAAGTCAGTCTGCAGAAAATAAATATTTAGTATGACATGACACTTATCCCATTTCCTTTCTCCTTCCTCCTGAAGGTT